GGTACATAGCAGATTCTCAAAAGTATTTTGTTGAATGTGGCTGAATGTGAGTGAATAAAGTTATTTGTACCGCCATTCAATCTTCTAAGATAACTGGGTGCAGGATTGCGTAGCATTGCTGTTTTATCAGAAAGTCCTGAGCAAACAAACATGATTTGTAAAATATATAACTTGTAGGTCAGATATGCACCGTACTAATCCTGCTCAGTGTTGCAAATTCCAGATCTATGTATCTACATGGTTTGTAGTCCATCCCGTGTCCTAAACTGTTGAGTGGACGCCGGGAATCATGGCTTGGATTCTAAATGTTGTGTGGGTACAACGTTCCAACCCAGATCCTCCCTGCACACAAACGTTTTCAGAGCTCTCTTCAGTCTCGGCGCTATAGTGCCCTGAGAATCCAGCGTGGCTGTATATTTATCCATGATTCGAAATGCAGAGTGACGTTGTTACTTTTAACGACCTGTCCACCTCCAGTTGTCTATGCCCTAGAGCCTGGAAGACGAGATTGGTATGCGAAGCGCTGGCTCCACAGCTGCAAACTTGCTTAGTCAGCACCATCACTGGCGGCATGAGTGGACAAGTCAAATAAGTATCTAGCACTGTCGCCTCCTGACTTTCTATAAACACATAAGATCCCTGTCACAGAACAAATCAAGGCAAACATGCGAACAACCCTAAACCAAAATTACCAGTGACTGCCATTCTGTCCTCGTTAAGCGAAGACTGAGGTGGTTAAAGCAGGTTGATTGTTTTTAAGATGCTTTCAGCCAGGTGCAAGGCTATCTGCAGAAATGTGCTTTGCCCACGTGGATCGCATGGACACTAATTACTAAGGGCTAAGGAGCTGAGAAACGTGCAGCCGCGGAGATTGGCCGCCCCACGGGGAATAAGCTGGCACCTCTAGAAATAAAGCTCCGCAGCCAATGCGGCGCCTTGGCCCGCGGGATTGGCGGCCTCGGTCGTGACGCGACCTGGGCGGGCCGACTTGCGACGGAGGCAGCGGGTCCGGGTCGGGGGACCTGAGAAGGAGCCGGGAGGTGATCCGCAGCGCTGCGACGGGACCGCGCGATTCCTCTCCCACGCATCTGGCCCGCGTTCCTGGGCCTCGGCACCGGATCCCGGCGGGGGTGTGGACCCAGGGCCCACTCTCCCCGGCGCGGCCAGGGCCCCCCAGCGTGCGAGCGCCTAGGGGATGCCGAGGTTTGGCGGGCGCGGGACCAATATGGGCAGGGCCGAGGCGGGATTCTCCCTCTCGCTGTGCCTAGACCGTACTCCTGCTGCAGTTCCGGCAGAGAGCGCGGGGAGAGCAGCGGCGGGAGCTGCGGCGAGCACGCCGGCCCTGGGGTAGATGCAACACATGAGAGGGAATCCAAGTTCAGTGTTTGTTTCCTTTCACTTCCTGCGGCAGCTGCTCAAGATGAGGAGGTGCGCGGGGCCGGGGCGGAGCAGTCGCGTTCCCCGCGTGTGAGCCCCCACCCATCCCTGGCGCCAGCGCTTCCCCGACCACTCGGGTTCGGCTATGCGGGAGCCGTGAGGAGGAGGCTTGCAGTCGTGGACCTGAGACCTCGGGAGGTCATGCTGTCTTGCTTTTAAGTGGCTTGGGGAAAGTGAAGAAACCCCAAAATGGAGGACTTTGCTACCAGGACCTACGGCACCAGTGGCCTGGACAACAGACCTCTGTTTGGGGAGACGTCCGCCAAGGTGAGTGCGGATTGTGACTCCAGACTGGGATGTCATATGGCTTAAAAATTCTTTTCTCTTTCAGGATCGAATCATCAATTTAGTTGTTGGCAGCTTAACATCCTTATTGATTCTAGTAAGTATCCTCATTTTGTGCCTCACCCAGGCGTTAAGGCCTTACATAATTTCTCTTCATACAGGTAACGCTGATAAGTGCTTTTGTTTTCCCTCAACTACCTCCAAAACCGTTGAATATATTCTTTGCTGTCTGCATCTCTTTGAGTAGTATTACTGCCTGCATACTTGTAAGTACTGTTGAGAATTTAAACAGTGTTCTTTTTAATTTATAAACTTTAATTCTTCTTTTAGATCTACTGGTATCGACAAGGAGACTTAGAACCGAAATTTAGAAAGCTAATTTACTATATCATATTTTCTATCATCATGTTGTGTATATGTGCAAACCTGTACTTCCATGATGTGGGAAGGTGAGGCTGCCAAGGAGAAGTACTTACCAGGACTCTTCAAAATGATACATTAGGACAGTGAGTAATTTTTGGATAAGGTATGCTGAAGAATCTCCTGCAGAAGTCTGATACATGATTTTCATGTTAATTGTAAATGTTAATTCCCTCTTGCAAGGGAGACATATCCTAGATCACTTTGCTTTTTCTTTAAGGAGCTGATGTTGCACCTAAACATTCCAACCCTTAAAGCTAAAACAGCACAAAAAAATTTCACTTTTGAAATGAAATTTTTATAATTGTATGGCAAAAGGCTATGTAAAAACAAATCTTGCATCTTAAGACAAATATTCTTTTATTTCTGTTAAACTGAATATACAATTGTTCCCTAGGCAACCAACTTTTGCTTATAACTACAATTTAATTTCACGTTGACAAAACACAGTGAAAAGACAACTTTGTGAAGATCTAATTACAATAATAAATAAAATAATTTATACAAGGGTTTTTTTTTCTTGACTTTTCTATAGGGGTCA